GGCTCATGCCTGTAATCCCAGAAATTTGGGAGGCCAAGGTGGGCAGATGGCTTTGAGCTCAGGAATTCAAGACCAGCGTGGGGAACATGGTGAAACCCCGTCTCTACAAAAAATACAAAAATTAGCCGGGGATAGTGGCTCATGCCTGTAGTCTCAAATATTTGGGAGGCTGAGGCTGGAGACTCGCTTAAGTCCAGGAAGCAGAGGTTGCAATAAACTGAGACTGTGCCACTGCACTCCAGCCTGGGCAGCAGAGTGAGACCCTGTTTCAAAAAAAAAAAAAAAAAAAAAGAAGGAAGAAACTGAAAGAGACAGGCGGCATGCAGAATGTGTTGTTCAAGGAATGTTGGAATGTTGAGTTGTTGAGTAACCCAACATGTCAGAAGGGGAGTAATGGCCTAATGGGTCCATGTTGGGAAGATGTTTTGATGTTACAGTAAAGAGTGTCCATCTTATTTGGTAAGCAGTAAAAACCAATGGCAGAGTTTGTCCACAAATGAAAGAAAGGGCCAAAGAAAGAGAGACACAGATTGAGCCAAAAGATAAAGCATATAGGTGGTGAGGTGAGAATTGCACATGACGGGTGGTGGGTGCGAGTGTGGGATGGTCCCAGAAGTGGTGGGTGATGGGGACGTATGGGAGGATGGGTACAGGAGAGGGGGATGAGTTGAGAGGAAGGCGATATAAACATGTAGAGGATGGAGTGGGGAATCAGGCGAGACTGATGGGTCAGATGAGGAATTTTAGACATGCTAGGAGTGGGGAAGATAAAGGGTGATGGAGACAGGTGAGTTTTATGGGAACAGGTAAGGAGTGATGGGGCTGTGCTGGGAGATGGAGTCAAGCGGGTGGCAGAGAGCTGTAAGGAGAACCTGAGAGCTGGAGCGGGACAGCCAGAGAGTCCCAGGGCTGGAGGAGAGCGGAGCGGGGCCGTCGGAACGTGATGTCAGAGGAGGAGCCGTGATGTCAGAGCGGGCGGCGGGCGGTGATGTCAGGGCTGGTGCTGATGCTGGCGGCGCGGTGCATTGTGGGCAGCTCCCCGCTCTGCCGCTGCCGCCGCCGTCGCCCAAGGAGGATCGGGGCCGGGCCGGGCCGGGATGATCCGGGTCGGAAGGCCGCCGCCGCCGGAGGGAGCGGGTCACCCAACGCCGCACTGAGCCGCCCCCGCCCCGCCCCGGCCCCGGGGGATGCGCCGCCCCGAGCTGCTGCCTCCGCCGCCGCCGCAGCCGCAGCCGCAGCGGGCACAGAGCAGGTGAGGCGGGGCGGGGCGGGCCGGGGTCGGGGCCCGCCCTCACAGGCCCTCCTCACTCCCCTAGGTAGATGGCCCCCTCAGGGCAGGCCCGGCGGACACCCCTCCCTCTGGCTGGCGGATGCAGTGCCTAGCGGCCGCCCTTAAGGACGAAACCAACATGAGTGGGGGAGGGGAGCAGGCCGACATCCTGCCGGCCAACTACGTGGTCAAGGATCGCTGGAAGGTGGTGAGTGAGTGACCCGGCGGGACAGAGGGAGGCCTGAGCACCCCCTATCCCCTCATCTTCATAGCTGAAAAAGATCGGGGGCGGGGGCTTTGGTGAGATCTACGAGGCCATGGACCTGCTGACCAGGGAGAATGTGGCCCTCAAGGTGGAGTCAGCCCAGCAGCCCAAGCAGGTCCTCAAGATGGAGGTGGCCGTGCTCAAGAAGTTGCAAGGTTCGGGCCTCGGGCAGGGGGATGGGAAGGAAAGAGCTGGAAGACCTATGTCTGTGCCCCTCAGGGAAGGACCATGTGTGCAGGTTCATTGGCTGTGGCAGGAACGAGAAGTTTAACTATGTAGTGATGCAGCTCCAGGTGAGTCCCCGTGGCCCATCCTCGCTCCCCTCTGAGTCTACCCCCCACCTCCACCCCCATGCAGGGCCGGAACCTGGCCGACCTGCGCCGTAGCCAGCCGCGAGGCACCTTCACGCTGAGCACCACATTGCGGCTGGGCAAGCAGATCTTGGAGTCCATCGAGGCCATCCACTCTGTGGGCTTCCTGCACCGTGACATCAAGCCTGTGAGTACTGCCCCCACACGCCTCTCTGTTCCCCCCCAGAGCTCACAGCTGCTGTCTCCCCCAGTCAAACTTTGCCATGGGCAGGCTGCCCTCCACCTACAGGAAGTGCTATATGCTGGACTTCGGGCTGGCCCGGCAGTACACCAACACCACGGGGGATGTGCGGCCCGTGAGTACCGTCGGGGCGGGGAGGACAGTGGAGGGTGACGTTCTTGGTGGTCTCCCTTCTGCAGCCTCGGAATGTGGCCGGGTTTCGAGGAACGGTTCGCTATGCCTCAGTCAATGCCCACAAGAACCGGGTGAGTGGCAAAGCCCGGGATGCAGGATGTGGAGCTGCAGGTGACTCCCTCCCCCCACCTCCAGGAGATGGGCCGCCACGACGACCTGTGGTCCCTCTTCTACATGCTGGTGGAGTTTGCAGTGGGCCAGCTGCCCTGGAGGAAGATCAAGGACAAGGTGAGCCCCAGGCAGCTGGGTCTGAGGTGGCAGACTCCATCTCCCTGTGGCCTCTTGCCTCCAGGAACAGGTAGGGATGATCAAGGAGAAGTATGAGCACCGGATGCTGCTGAAGCACATGCCGTCAGAGTTCCACCTCTTCCTGGACCACATTGCCAGCCTCGACTACTTCACCAAGCCCGACTACCAGGTGGGAGCCTGCTACCCTGCCCCCGCTCCCTCCTCTGTCCTCCCATCACCCTCACCCCCTGCAGTTGATCATGTCAGTGTTTGAGAACAGCATGAAGGAGAGGGGCATTGCCGAGAATGAGGCCTTTGACTGGGAGAAGGCAGGCACCGATGCCCTCCTGTCCACGAGCACCTCTACCCCGCCCCAGCAGAACACCCGGCAGACGGCAGCCATGTTTGGGTGAGTCTCAGGAAGGCGAGCCACCAGCCCCTCCTTGCCCATGGCTCCCTCCTGCCCTCTCCAGGGTGGTCAATGTGACGCCAGTGCCTGGGGACCTGCTCCGGGAGAACACCGAGGATGTGCTACAGGGAGAGCACCTGAGTGACCAGGAGAATGCACCCCCAATTCTGCCCGGGAGGCCCTCTGAGGGGCTGGGCCCCAGTCCCCACCTTGTCCCCCACCCCGGGGGTCCTGAGGCTGAAGTCTGGGAGGAGACAGATGTCAACCGGAACAAACTCCGGATCAACATCGGCAAAGTAACTGCCGCCAGGGCGAAGGGCGTGGGTGGCCTTTTCTCTCACCCCCGATTCCCAGCCTTGTGCCCCTGCCCTGTTCCTCCTAAGCACCCTGTCCCCGGCCATCTGCCTGCTTGCCCTGCCTCTGTTTCCCGGTCCCTCCCCGCACTAGCCTCGCTGTGTCTTCCATCATCATCATCCTCTGTCTCCTTCACCCTGAGGAGACCATCCGCCCACAGCCGCCTCATCAGCCCCAGCTCATGGCACTCCCCTCTCCTGCAGAGCCCCTGTGTGGAGGAGGAACAGAGCCGAGGCATGGGGGTCCCCAGCTCCCCAGTGCGTGCCCCCCCAGACTCCCCCACAACCCCAGTCCGTTCTCTGCGCTACCGGAGGGTGAACAGCCCTGAGTCAGAAAGGCTGTCCACGGCGGACGGGCGAGTGGAGCTACCTGAGAGGAGGTGGGTCTGGGGCCAGGGGCATGGTTGGGGCCGGTATTGAGCCCCGTGAGGGGTGGCTTTGCAGGTCACGGATGGATCTGCCTGGCTCGCCCTCGCGCCAGGCCTGCTCCTCTCAGCCAGCCCAGATGCTGTCAGTGGACACAGGCCACGCTGACCGACAGGCCAGTGGCCGCATGGACGTGTCAGCCTCTGTGGAGCAGGAGGCCCTGAGCAACGCCTTCCGCTCGGTGCCGCTGGCTGAGGAGGAGGATTTCGACAGCAAAGAGTGGGTCATCATCGACAAGGAGACGGAGCTCAAGGACTTCCCTCCAGGGGCTGAGCCCAGCACATCGGGCACCACGGATGAGGAGCCCGAGGAGCTGCGGCCACTGCCCGAGGAGGGCGAAGAGCGGCGGCGGCTGGGGGCAGAGCCCACCGTCCGGCCCCGGGGACGCAGCATGCAGGCGCTGGCGGAGGAGGACCTGCAGCATTTGCCGCCCCAGCCCCTGCCACCCCAGCTGAGCCAGGGCGATGGCCGTTCCGAGACGTCACAGCCCCCCACGCCTGGCAGCCCTTCCCACTCACCCCTGCACTCGGGACCCCGCCCTCGACGGAGAGAGTCGGACCCCACAGGCCCACAGAGACAGGTAAGGTTGGGCTTGCACCCCACTCCCCATCTTCTTTTCCCTCCACTTTCTTGGTCTCTTTCAGTTGGAGGAGGACAGACTCTCGGGGCACTCCCTCCCGCGGTACAGCCCCCTGCGACGACTGGCGTCCTCCGTGTTCTCCTCCTCCACGCTGGAGACGGAGCATTACCCTCACCCCGGCGGCGGCGGCTCCTCGGGCTCCTCCGGTTCCCTCATTCAGCGCAGCCGCTCGGCTGAGAGCAGCCCTGTGCGGGCGCCCCACCGGCGCCACGCGCCCCTCGCTGCTGGCAACCACAGACTCATGCCCTCGGTGCTCCGCATCTCGCGGTCCCAGCTGCAGCAGGTGTGGGCCCGGTTCACCCACAAGACCTAGGCTGGGCCCCCCCCCTCCTGGAGGGGGCAGGTGGGGGGGGGTGGGGAGCAGGCAGAGGACCATGGTTCCTTCCCAGGACGCAATAATCACACACTCACACATCCCATCCCACCCCATCATGCAATACAGCCCCCCTAGAACGTTGGCCCAAGGTACTGTAATACTCCCACCCCAAGCAGAGTCTCCGTCCCACCTCCCCATCAGCTCCCTTTGTAGGTGCCAGCCAAATGGTGCAGGGAGGGGTGGGGCTGGTGGTACAGTTTCCAGGACAGGGCAGGGGCGCTCAGCTGGAGCCACTGATGGGTCCAGAGTCCAGTGGAAAGAGAGGTGTCAGGGAGATGAGGCCTGCAGGGCCAGAGGCACTCTGGTATGGGCTTTGTTCTGTTTAATTTGTGATCTCTTGGCATGGCTGGGTCTGATCCACCCCGAGGGGCTGGCGGGAGGCCAAGACCCTCCTTGCATGGTGTGTGTGTGTGTGTGTGTGTGTGTGTGTGTGTGTGTGTGTGTCCCTGTGTATGGATGGAGGCCAGGACAGCCAGGTTTGGAATGTGGTGGGGAGTGTTTCAATGCTCAGTGATCGGGGGAGGAGCCCTGTGACCTAGCGAGACTTTCTCAGGCCATCATCATTGAGGACAGAGTTCTCTCCTCACACATCTTACCCCAGGAAGGCTCAGTCCATGGTAGGCTGCCCCTCCCCCAAGACACCTGTGCCATCACTCCCTGGTAGGATTGGGTGTCTGTCCTCGGCTCCTCAGGAACTGAGGATGGATGAGAGGGGCCTGGGATCCACCTCCCAAGGCAGGCTGGAACTGAGCAACGAGGAGACCCAGCTTAGAAGCAGTGGCAGCTAAGGTGGTTGTTAAGGATGACGTGAGAAACCATGTGCTTGTCAGCAAAACCAGTGTCTCAGGACAAATCCCAGGCGGGAGCAGCCCCACCTCTGCCCTTCTCAGAAGGTGACTCCTTCCTGTAGGTGCTCGGTCAGCCCCAAGGGCGGTGGTGAAGACACAGCAGAAGAGAGGCAGGTTGGATAGGGATCTGGACACTTGGGAGTGGGGAAGTGTCAGGATGCCAGCTTGCGCCTGCCTCTTCTGCCCATTTCTCAGCCCCCAACCTTCACTGCAGGGAGCCCAAGTTTCCCTTTATTCATCCTGCCCATGTCAGCCAGCACCTCTGTTCCCCTGGGGAATGCGGTAGTAGTGAAGTGGGTACTAGAAAGGGCCGTGCCTGTATGGGGAGGGGAGGAGGCCCAAAGATTTGCAAAATGTTTATTTCAGTGAGACTGTGTCTGTATGTTTGCTTGTGTGCATGCGCGTACACTTGTGCATAAGAGTGTGCTTACGAATGAGCGTTTGTGCATGTGGAAGGGCTGCCATGGATGAATGCTCAGGCTGTGCACTGTGTAATTCCAGGAAGTGCCATTTACATAGACCTCAATGTGACTGGCACGTGCGCAAGTTGCACAGTGCTGTATGAGTGTGTGTATGCACATGTGTGTTAGGGAGCCAGAAAGATGTCTATGCAGTCATTGGTAGTTTCCTATGTAGCTACTCTCATCCCAGCTTCACTCTTCTACCCCTCTCTCCCTGTAACCTCTGCTTGGCCCATCAATTCCCCAGATGTCTCTGGTTAGAGTAGAGGCCTCAGGGCCCTGGCCCCTGCCTGGGGGTGCCATAAGTGTGGTGGGCAGTGCCCTGGAGCCAAACTGTCCACACAGAGGGCCACCATTGTGGTATGGCTCATCCACACCATTCACATAAGCCACTCCATAGTCACACACTCCTTTCCCCAAAATCTTTCTTTGTAAGTCTATTTATTTATTTATTTATTTATTTATTTATTTTTGAGGATGTCTGGGCCAAGAGCACCTTCTCCATCTGGCAACAAAAGCCAGATTTGGGTTCTAATACTTGTGCCCCACCCCCACCCCCATCTCAGCTGCTCACTTTTGAATCTCCCCAAACCCAAGCCTCTGTTGCCCTCTGGGCTGTTTTGGATGGCTTTGCACCCTGCTCAGGCAGTAGGCAGGAGAGGGTCAAGGTGGACCCTTTGAGAAGGGACAGAAAACAAAAAGCACAAAGGTGAGGGGGTGAGGCTGAACAGTGGCCCCACTCCCCTCCTGCTGGCACTGCCTCCCCCAGCCACCTCCTCTTGCCCTCTTCCCATCCACCCCAGGTAGTGGCAGGAGGTGAAGTGAAGGGAACCTGCCCACCATCTGCTCCATAAGTCAGCAGCAGTGTGGGCAAGGGCCCCCCCACCCAATCTGGGGTTGGATGAAACCAAGCACTCTGTGATCCAGCATTCCCTTCTAGAGGGTTCCACTACTCAACCCTGAGCACAGCTCCATCTCAGTGACCAGAACCCTGAGGTACTCTAAGATCCCAAAGTGCCTTGTGAAATATTGAAGATGATGGCACTGGCTTCAGCCTCATTTCAGCATTACATACATATTACTGTTTCCAACGCCTTTGGAAGTGGGAGATCCAGCATTGAGAAGGCGGCTGAGTTTTCAAACACACACCCCCCACCTCAGAACTGACACCTGTGGGAGAGGGTGTGTCCTTTAAAGCAAGGCCATGGTTCAAAGCATGTTGTCCTTTAGGGGGACATCCTTTTGTATATCCTCCATGGTGGAGGGGAGAGTGTTTTGTAAGCCATAAAGCTCTGAGCTAACAGGTGATCTTAATAATATTATCTTTTCGGGGTGGCTTTGACTCTTGGAGATTGTTAAGGTCATCTAAGCCACTTGTGTTGGATTAAGTTCATGTGAAGCTCGGCAGAGCTTCACATGGTTTGGGTCGAGTTGCTGGTCTCCGGTTCCCAGGCTAGGTGGGGATGCTGTGAGCCTGCAATATTGTCACTCTTGTTTTCTGAAGCATTTCCCAAGAGAAGGCCAGAATGTTTCAAGATTGATACCCTGCTTGGGGAAAGCGTGTAGCCTCCTCGGGGTCAGCTTTGAAAAGAGACAGCTGTCTTTGTTGTATTTTGAAAGTGGTGTTTTCGCACTTCATAGTCTCACTCTGCATTTAGTGGTGGCTTACAATTATTTGTGATTTTATTTAATAGCCACTGGCACACAGTGCTTATTATGTGCCAGGCAGCGATCTAAGCACTTTACAAAATTAACTCATTTAAACCTCATGATAGCTTATGAGGTAGATCCCAGTATTATCTGCATTCAACAAATTAATCAGAACATTTTATTTACCAGAACATATAAAAAACCCACCCATGCCGAATAATCTGAGGTCTTGTTTGACAGAGTTTGTGAAACATCTTGGTCTATGTATTGGTTGATTGATTGTCCTTTGCGGTGGGCCCCCTCCTCAGTCTATAGAAAAGAGGGGAGTTGTCAGCAAGCCATATTTTCCTTCCTTTCCCATTCCCACCTTGCCATGGGGTGGCATCCAGATGGGAGTCACTCCAGAGTACTGGGGTTGGTTAAAATGGCTGGACCCTGTCTCTCCAGAGACCTCCAACCCCTCAATCCCACATGGCCCCAAGCATCCCACAGCAGCTCTGGGGATCAGGTGGGCAGAGGAGGAGTTAGCATGAGAAAGCAGGGGCTCCAAAGCCTGACCTCAGTGGGATTGGTGAGGTCCTAGGGGTCAGACTCACAGACGGGGAAGACACTGGCATCTGTGAACACCGAATGGGTGTCACCAACTCGTACATCAACAAGATCCAAACAGTGTCAGGGAAGTGGCAGGTTCAGGGACTGTGGTAAACAGGGGAACTCCCATGCCCATACCATCCTCAGCTCAACCAATTGTTGCCACTATCTTCTAATTTTTATTTGAAATCTCCCAATTTTTAATTGTTGGCATCTAATTTTAAAAAGAAAAATCACTGTATGAACCAAACCAAAATGGTTTACAGGCAGAGGTGGCCTAAACTCATTTTGCAACCACTGTGAGCCTGAGGACTTCCTGCACCACCCTCTGTCCAGGGCTGCAGCACTCAAAGGCGACAGTGTTCTTGCCCAGGAACTCGAACCTGGCCAGTGGGGATGTGTGGTGTGTGCTGTGTTTATACATGTGGTGTGCATAAGTGCCTGAATGAGTGTGGGGGCCAGTGGACCTTTTTGTGGTGAGTGGGGGCCTCCTGGTGGGACTAGTATTTTCTCCATGGGAGAGGGTATGTTCTGAGGACCCTGGGTCCGTGACAAATGCGCTAGTAAATTTTCGATAACTCAATATACATCCCCCACACACTCAAGGCAGCTTGGGTCACAGCAATAACCACTGAACACTCATCCCAACCGCTAACATCCTGAACCCAACGATATCCCTTTGCATTTCCAGTTTTGGGGAAAACAGACACAGCCCTGCCTAGTGGGTGGGGGATGGTGGCACCTCTGAGCCATGCTGGTCCCAGGACACCCGGACTCGCTCTCTCTTCTGTCCTGCCTAGATCCCTTTTTCTGGGGAGGGGTGGTGCTGTCTTGCTCAGGCAGTGGTCGGGGGAGCCTTGGGCCCCTGGGTAGGCAGAAGGAGCTGTGTAAATGTATTTATATGGAGTGGGCAGTGGAGGGAACCATACTTGGGGAGGGTGTGGCTCTGACCGGGGATGGGGGCAACTCCAGCTGTGTGTGGGGAGCCTGGAAAATGCTGTATCCTCTGCTGTCCTTGGGTTGATGTGGTACTTGGGGATGGAAGTGTAGATCTCTCCGGAGGGCCTGAACCCCATCCCACCCTACCCCAAACTCCACTTAGACCTGGGACACACTCAACTCAAGGGGCAGGAACCAGCCCACCCTCCATACAGTCAGCCCCTGAAAATGTCAAGCATCCTTCTCCCTAAGGGAAGGGCTCCAGGTCTGAGGGCCACAACCCTCCCATATCCCTCTGGTTCCCCACACACCATCCAGTGGGCGTCCCAGCCCAGGAGGCCCCAAGCCTGAGTGCCCGCTTCCTCCAAATGAGGGGTGGGGAAGGGGTGGAGAGGAGGGGGAAATGGAGCCCACAGGACTCCTTCCTACAACCTTCCTAGACTCTCCTCCGCTTGGCTCCGCCGTCAGTCCCACCACTCACCCTCCCTCCCTGCACAGGCTGTGGGGGTGCGGGCAGTGGGGTCCACTTGGCCACTCACTAACCGGCCCTCACGCACTCACACTCACACCCACACTCACACACTCTCCCTCCGTAGCTGCGCGCACTTCGCCCACTCTCCGGACCCTGCACTAGCGGCCCCGGCCGGGAGGGCACGAGGACTGCGCAGCCGGACCCCCGCAGGTCCCCAAGCCAGGGGTCCCGTCCATCCGCCCGCCCCCGCGGCCAGCGCCACGAATGTACGGCCCGCCCCACACAGCGCCCCGCGGCGCCCTGCACCCCCCGCCGGACTTCGGCCCCGCCGCGCTCCCGCCCCACCCCGCCGCCGAGGCTTCCCCTGGGTTCGCGTCCCCCGCCGCCCCCGTCGCCCCGCCTTCGCGCCCGTTTTCGTTTGCTTTTCCCTGCTGCTGGCTGGCGGCCTTTGGGTCCCTGGCCCCGGGGCGGGGGCGGGCTGGAGTGGGGCTCCCCTCAGTGCTGCCAGGCTGGGGTGCGGATGGGGACAGGCGGAGGCGTTCGGCTAAGCCTCCAGGCTCGGAGGGCCCTGTCGCCCCACCCCTGACTCCCGTTACCTCACTGCCCGTCGGGCTGCCCCCCACCCCGCCCCAATAATTGGCCTTGCAATTGGATGCCAAAGAGCCCAGAGTTGAGGGGGAGCAGAGCTTTGAGCCCAGGTCTCTCAGAGCAACCCAACAGCCCCCTTTTTGCCCACGCCCCAATCCGCGTCCCCTGCCCCACCCCACCACTGAGGGCCCTGGGGGTCACCAAACATGCCCCCCCATTTCCAGCTCTTCCCACACCCCCACCCCCGAAAATAAAACTCAGGGACCAACATCTGCTTCCTTTGCACTTGCTCCGTCGACCCCGCTCCCCGCTCGGAGGGGCTTCCGTGGGGGAGGGGGCGGGGCTCCGGGCCCTCAGAGTTCTCAGTGTCGAGCGAGGAGAGGGGCTGGCCCCTGCCCCCGGAGAAGCGGGACTGGTAGGAGAGAGAAACTCAGCACCGGGGCCCAGCTGAGCCCCTTCCTGCGTAAGGAGACGCCTTCTAATTGCGGGGTGGGGGCGGAGTAGGGGAGGGATAGGAAGGGGATTAGCGAGAGGACCCTCGCGGAGGTCCTGAGTCCCAGTCGGTTTATTCCTGAGCCTTCCCCTCCCATCGTAAGTCCTTCCCTCGACCCCCCATTTTGTACTGCAATAATACTGTATTATACGCTTGCACTATTTCCCGACCCTGGCCAGCGGAAGCATGCACGAAAAACTCAAAACCACACACACGCTCACACGCACACACACGCACACGAAGATGGGACGCTTTTTTTCTTCCTCTCTCTCTCCGGGGTGCGTCCTCCTTAGTGTACATAGCGGCGTCGGGGGGTGGCCCCAGGCCCGGGTAGAAAAGCATGCACTGAGCCCCCTGCCCCTAGACTGCGAGTACTGTACAAATCCAACACTTGAAACCGACACGCACACGCGCGGCGCCGCCACGGGGGTGGGACACGGACACGCACCCACGCGCACACGGCCGCGCACGGGCGGGGAGGGGGCGCCCCGCCGTCACGCGTCGCTGTGCGAGGGATTTTGTGCCTTTTTAAGTCCCTGTATGTTAATGCAGACAATCCGGAGAGCTTGTGTACTACCAAATCCTGATTAAAGACGCCTTCCAGGAACCTGCGCCTCCGCCTGCTTTCTTTCACCCTCC